TCCGTGCACGTAGCATGTATGGTATAGTATAATAGAAGCAGGGTAAGATCATGGTTCAGAACCCGGGCACTGGCAGCAATGCTGGGTTCAAACCTGTCCTCTCCTTATTCAACTTTTGGGAGCAATTTACCTAATGTCCCCAAGCTCATTTTTATCATTGGTAAAATGGATATAATAATAGTTCCTAACTCTTGGAATTAGTGATATAATTAAATGAGATCACCCGTATTAAGCACTTAGCACAGTGTCTGGCCCATAGTGAGTTGTCAATATAAATTAGTACTCTTTCTATAGAAAATCCTCTTTATAAAATTGTAGATTCATTTTAAATGACTTAAACACAAATAGTTATAGTATCCAGGAACCTGCTTAGTTCAGACTTTAAGTATTTCTAGCTGAAAATCTTTGTTGTGCTCAAAGAACATGTTATAGTGCTACTTCTTGTTTCATCACATGAATACAATTTCTGTGCTCTGCTGCAATAGACTGACTTCTTTGTCTGCCTACTCTGCCTGCCTGGGATATGTGAACTATGCCAAGCCTTCTTACCTATGAATACTTCCTCACACTGCTCCCCTACGTTTCTCTCCCACAACATATTTGAGACTGTTATCATAATACTTACAGACATTTTCCTCTTTTTCTTCCCTTTCAATAAGAATTCTTAATTGTGCAGACTCAGGATTGAGAGTGACCGACATGCCTAAACACACACACATTCATTCATGATCACAGAATTCATGCAGTCTTTTCCAAAGCATGAAGGGCCTAAGCCTTCTTATAAATGTAAGATTGATCAAAAAATTTTTGAAGATTCAAATAGTAATCTCATTCATTTTATAAATTTTTTTGGAGACAAAGGGAAGTATTATGTGGGGTTTTCTTTTATCCTATTGGGCGGGCAGCTGGCCATTGAAGAGCCATTCATTGCTTAGTCCCGACACTGCCTTTCCCCATTGGGTCTCTGTAAGAGTCACACGCTTTGGGCATCCTTGAAAAGAATCTTCTGAGGCCTCAGCATTTTATCTGAGTCTTCTGAATCCCACTTAGAACTGTGTTGAGCTCTCACCCATCACGATGAGCAACAAATTCCTGGGCACCTGGAAACTTGTCTCTAGTGAGAACTTTGACGATTACATGAAAGCTCTGGGTAAGAAATGCTTTTTGTTGTTCTGCTGAAAACAACATAATTCTAACACTATCTTAATTTTCAGGTGTGGGGTTAGCCACCAGAAAACTGGGAAATTTGGCCAAACCCACTGTGATCATCAGCAAGAAAGGAGATATTATAACTATACGAACTGAAAGTACCTTTAAAAATACAGAAATCTCCTTCAAGCTAGGCCAGGAATTTGAAGAAACCACAGCTGACAATAGAAAGACCAAGGTAATCTTTAATGTTTCTCTTCAAAGTTGGCCGGCAAGTCAATTGCATGACCTTGTCTTTGCAGAGCATCGTAACCCTGCAGAGAGGATCACTGAATCAAGTGCAGAGATGGGATGGCAAAGAGACAACCATAAAGAGAAAGCTAGTGAATGGGAAAATGGTAGCGGTAAGAGTATCTTTACTTCTAAATAGAGAAATGAGATACTCAATTAACCTCTCTCTTTTTTAAGGAATGTAAAATGAAGGGCGTGGTGTGCACCAGAATCTATGAGAAGGTCTGAAAAATCATTTCTTCATTGAAGTGGCTTTTTATCATTTAATGATGGAAATCAATTGCTTCCATTGACAAAACTGAATACACTGCAAATATTTGTTTTTGCTTTTGTCTTAATATATCAGATATGCAAAGGCCTAAACTGAGAATTAATCTAAAAGTCAGTGTTATTTAAACATTTTCAATGTGCATGCATGTCATTATTACATCAAAGCATATATATTGGCCAGACACAAACAGTTGATGATGTCATTCAATTAACTACAAAATTCTAATCTATGTTGAACTTTGTATACTTGAAATGATAATAAAAAGGATATAATTTCTTAGTAAAATGAAATCAAAGTATTGATCAGGGTAGCAAACTCAAATGCTGACAGGGGCCAGAGGAGATATGGGGAAGGAGCATCAGAAATGAGGCAAGCTAGGAGAATGGGCTATTATAATGTAAAGAATTGTAGTCTCAGTTAAAAGGGGTAGCCTCTACTCCAGCCAACATTTTAAAATTAATGGATAATTTATAGACAGTTAAATTTATAGACAGTTAAGTAAAAATGGATAATTTATAGACAGATAATTTATAGACAGGTAAATGTGAGTTAAATATAACTCACATCCCACTCAAGACACAAAACATTTTCTTAATCCTAGTACATTTTTTTCTGTCCCTTCCCAATCAGTGTCCTTTTCTGTTCCACCCCTACCAAAAGCAAGTAGTGGTTTGGTTTCTATCATATAGATTAATTTTACCTGCTCATATGAAGGGAATTGTACATCATGCATTCTTTTCTGTTTGCCTTTTTTAAATTCAGCATCATGTTTTTGTGATACATCCACATTGTTGCATGCAGCTGTAGTTTGTTTCTTTTTATTACCAAGTACTATTTCATTGTATGAATATATCACAGTTTATCCATTCTACTATTAAGACAATTGAGCTATTTCTAATTTTCGGCTGCTATGAATAAAGCTGCTACAAATATTTTTGTACAAGACTTTTTGTAAACATAGGAGTCCCTTTATTTTAAATAAATAACTAGTCATATCATTAGGTCCAGTAATTGTTGACAGGCAGGAACGGGGGACCATTGCATTGTGCCCAAGTAATAATAAAACTATTTCAGATGTATTATATGATTGAGCAAATGAGAAAACATGTTGATGTTGATGGGAGTCAGGATGTTCACTATGGAAAAACAAATATACAAATATGAAATGAGGGAAGGCAAGAAAGAACCATGTGGAAATGGAATAGAATTGGTATAAATTCATAATTTCTAAACCATGTATATGTACGTTTATATGTATTATAATTGCATACACATGCCTCCATGCATATATGTGTGTGATAATACACATGCATTTATGTGCGTGTGTGTATACACATGCATATATTTACTAATCCTATCTGCCAAAATGGCTTAGACACAAAAACACCTCAGCAGAAATGAATATACCTAGCACTCAGATCTTCGTGTCTAATATAGTTTGCCACTAAAAGGAACCAAGGCTACTTGGAAAAATGGATGATTCCAAAGCAAGGGCAAGGTAGGAACAAGATGAGCTTGAAATATCTTGTTATGCCAGAAAGTAATGTTAAAAAAAAAAATAGAGGTATATTGCCAAAACATAGAGCCAGCTTGAAGGGGCTCCCACTGGCCAAACTTGAGCCAATCTGAGAGCAAAATAATTGAGAAAAATAAATAACAAGATAATTGAGAAAAAAATAAAATAAATTCCCAATTCCATTGGGAAAAAATAGAAATCCATGAATCCATACTGATATAATGATAGATAATCGATAGATAGGTAGATGACTGACAGATGATAGATAGATATATAGATAGATAGATAGATAGATAGATAGATAGATAGATAGATAGAGAAATGAGAAGGTTTCTCTTTTGCAATAGAACGTCATGGACCAGTGTTAAATGTGAGTGGAAGGAGTTCTGGAATTGGAAAACCATCATTTTTCAACCATCACAGTAAATATGGCTCAGGCAAGAATTATCAATCAATGCTAAAGCTAGGGGGAAATTTCGCTTAGGAGCAGGATATTAGGGTATTAGTCTGGGCTTAAAGTATCTCCTCACAGATTGTTGTTAGTTTCTGGGGAAAGAATAGTAACCATGCAATGGAAAAAAATGGACAACCTCTTGACTAGGTTATCAAAATTAACCTCACCAATAAAGGGTGGATGTTCAACATGTGCCTTCAAATGTGACCCACTGAGAAGGAAACAACATCACTGTAACAACAACAACCAGAAACGACAGGGGGTTTTGACTGAATTCTTCAAAAATGTCAATGTCATAGAAGACAAAGAAAGGTTGTGGAAATGTTTCAGATTAAATGATAGTAAAAACACCTGACAACTAAACATAGTAAGTAATACTAGACTGGATTCTGTACCAGAGGTAACATAAGTGCTCCAAAGGACAATGTTAGGTCAACTGGCAAATTGGAATATAGACAGTCAATCAGATAAGAAGTATACTTTGATTAAGTAAAAAAAATCCCTATTCTTGGAAAATACACAATAAAGTATTTTGAGGTAAAGGGCCATAATGTATGCAATCTACTCTCAAAAAATTCAGAAACATATATTTGTGTGCATTTGCATGTGCAACAGTACACACAAACATACATAAAGAGAGCAATTGATAAGGCAAATAAGGTAACATTTAACAATAATCTGATACACATAAATAGAGAAAGAGCAATTGATAAAGTAAATGAGGTAAAATTTAACAATAATCTGAGCAAAAGGTATATGTGTTTTCTTTGAGACAGTCTGATTCTTGCAACTTATTCTGTAAGTTGGAACTTATTTCCAAACATGATTGAAAAAAAACCCCGCACTTGGCAACTTCTTCTCTTTTTCAGCCTAGAAATGTCTGTGTTAAGTGGTTTTTTATTTATTGTTGTTGTTTGTTGTTATTGTTGTTTTGTTGCCAGGCTCCAACTCACAAAATACGAGTTTAAAAACTGCGTTGTTATTTTTAGAGATTTGTGATAATACAACTTGTTATAAAATTTATTCCTCAATAAATATAATTTCTCTACTATGCAAAAATTATGAGTGCTTTTTATTTTCATAAAAGAAAA